CGCAGTGGGAGCCTCGACCTTTGTGGAGGAGAATGTGCAAAGCACTCTTGAGCAGTTCTCATAGACACTTGGTCTCTGCAGATTCGGCTCAAAGGAGGCCTCTTCTGGAAGCCCACCCCAGTACTCACCCACCCTTAGCGGGAGCTCACACCAGAAGCGATGGGCGCTAAAGGGACAGGCTGTGTGTCCTTCAGGGTTTGCACCCACCGGCCTGTGAGCGCCCTGCGCAAAAGCCAGGCTCCTGTGCCTTGAGTTCCCAGTTCCTAGCGCAGTATTTGACACTGGCACATGACAGGTGCTTTCTATGTCGGCTAGTAGTAGAACAAAAGACTAGGAAACTCTTTCGATGTGGGAAGAGTTGGGTCAGAAGGTTCTCCTGAGAAACCAGAAAGGCCAGGAATGTGGAGACTAGTCATCCAGGACGCAAAAGATGAAAATGGAGTTTTAGTGGGTAATAGGGTCTTAGCACACTCCTCTCTAGCGGTTCTCTCCTGTCTGGCGCTTAACAACCGAAGAATAAGTGGATGGACCCCGGTGGCCCCTCGGGCAGCCCTCCAGGATTCATGGGCCGCAGAGGAACGTCAACCCCCTTCCCACTGGCTGATAATGCCCCGAGGGGCAGCCCCCCAGGTGCCCATGTGGTTGGTGGGTGGGATCCAGATCTCCGCAGAGCCCCTGTTACAGGTTTCTCTTGTTCGGGGTCTTGTAGCCAGAGAGGGGCGGCTGACTGGGAGTCCTTCCCGCGTTCCCCTCCCTGCAGAGCGAGTGGATGCGCGTCTTCCCCGGCAGAGTGCAGGATGCCGGCGACACATTTGCCTGGGAACAGTGGGAGGGTCCCCTTTCCTCCGGGGCCGGTGAACTACTCGCCTCTCCGCCTGCAGGCTCCGGAGCAGGTGACCGGATCTTCCCTTGGCCCTTCTCCCGCCGGTTCTCGGACCACTCCCTCTGGAAGGAAGTCTCTCCGCCCTTCCTCTTCCTCCCCGCCCCCGTCCCGCTGGTGTGGCTGCAGGCTCGAGCTGGGGTCACTCGGCGGCCAGTGTGCGCAGGTCTCCTGGTCGCCGGCCAGAGGGCGAAAGCATTCACCCGAGGCCCCCAGCTTCGCGGCTGCCTTGGCTGCGAGCAACGAGGGAAGAGGAGGCAGGCGCTCCAAAACTGGGCGAAGATTCCTATCCTAATTTCTAACTCGAGCCTCCCACCGTCAGTGCGCTTAATGGCGCTGCTGGCCGGATGGATAATCGAGCTCTCTGGAGGGACAGACGCGGCCGCCATCCCTAATAAATCGTGAATAACGAATGAGGGAATCGACCATCCTCATGAGGCCCACGGGCGTCCAGTAACGCAGTATCGATTCGCTTCCCCGGCGTCGGCCTCACCGCTACTCCCGGCGTTTCCAAGCCTCCCTCCTCGTTCTCTCCCTCCTGCCGGAGCCACTGCGGACCGGAGCCCCAGCGCCAGGTGGAGCCGGGGCGCCAGTGGGAGTCGGGCCCAGCCGTCTTGGCGCTCGCCCGACTCTCCCGCCCGCGCGCCCAGGGAGGCGCACAGGCAGCGCGCAGCGCAGGGCGCGAGCGAAAAATGCGGGAATCAGCGCCAGGCAGGAGAAAAGGCGCGGGCCCACCTTACAGCCCGGCGCCTCGTTTCCTAGTCCAGTGTGGCCGCTCGCCTTCGGCCGGATTATTGTGTCCCAGACCCGGAGCCTGAGTTCCCATCCTCAGCGGGCCTCCGTTCTTCTCTGCCCGAGCACGCCGGGGGCGCAGCCTCCGCCAGAGCTACCCGATCCCCCCGCGGCGAGGCCCCCCACCCGGCCTCACCCCGCACCTCCACTCCCCTCTCGCGATTGCTCCCTGCCAGGCGCCCAGGCTGGATCCTGGTGCGCCGCTTTTCGGGGCCAGCGCCCCTGCCGCCGAGGGGGCAAGGGGAGTGGGGAGGACACGCTCGCCCTCCCAGATGCAGTTATTAATTTTAAGGGAGTGTCACTTGGAGTGAATGAAAATCGCTCGGACGCCTGGCTGAAGGCGTCGCGTCCCCCGCCGGAGCCCCGCGCCCTTTGGTCTAGGCCGGGGCGTGGAGGACCACGAGCCACCTTTCAGCCCAGTCCCCATTTCACCATTTTCCAGGCGCCCCAGTTAGGGATGGGCATCACAGTGTCAGTGGGGGGAACCCATATTTTGAAGGGAGGGGGGCTAACTGCGGAAGGTAACATAAGAGAATCCATCCTCCGGGGTCGGGGCGGCCGCATGGGAAGGGAGGGGTCTCGTCCTGGCTAGGGACCCGGCAGCCGGTGGCGGGGAGCGGCCGCGCCAGCCTCCCCCTCCTCTTCCCGTCTCTGCCAGCATCCTGAAGGAATGAGGTCACGTGGGTGAGTGGTGGGCGGGACCTACTCTTGTCTGGAGCCGCTTTCACAAACTCCTTTCTTACCGTAGGTTTCTCCCCTCCCGCCGCCCGGGCGAGCGACACGGCTGCGGCCCCCCTCCCCTCCCTTCCCTCCCTCCCTCCCATCCCCCCCTCCCCGAGACCCACCGGACCCCGAACCCAGGTAAGCGGAGCGGACTCCCCCTGCCTTTCCCTCTCCTGGCCTGTAACCCTCTGGGGATTGGGATGGGGGCCGGCCGTTCTTCGCAAGCCCCGATGGGAGGGGGAGGCTCTGAGCCGATCCTGCCTTCGCACCCCCCGCGCCCCGTCAGTCCCTAGCCCAGCTTGCCCCGTCCGCCTTTCTTTCTCCCTTTTTTCTGTCCCTTTTTCCCTTTCCTCTCTTCCAAGATGGCCGAAACGGGCTCCCCGTCTTAACGATTTGGCGTCTCCCTCGACCACCACCTCTTTGTGCAGCAGCCCCCGGGCAGACCCTGTTCCGAGGTAGCGAGGGGGAAGGTCCGGGGCAGCCGGGATCTGGGTTTCTGATTCCACTTCCGTTTCCCAGGGCAACGCTCCCCAGTCCCCCCACCCCCGACCCCGGAATCATGCATCGGACTACACGGATCAAAATCACAGAGCTGAACCCCCACCTCATGTGTGCCCTCTGCGGGGGGTACTTCATCGACGCCACCACTATCGTGGAGTGCCTGCATTCCTGTGAGTTGGGGGGAGGGGAGCTGCTCAGGGTGCTGACTCTCCTCTCTCTCTCCACACCCCCAAGTCTGCAAAACCTGCATCGTGCGCTACCTGGAGACCAACAAATACTGCCCCATGTGTGACGTGCAGGTCCATAAAACCCGGCCGCTGCTGAGCATCAGGTGGGCTTGGCACGGCACCTCCTGTCCCCGCGATTGCTGATAAGCCCTGTCCATTTTTCCCCAGGTCTGACAAAACACTTCAAGACATTGTCTACAAATTGGTCCCTGGGCTTTTTAAAGGTATCTGCACTCCATTCCTCCTCCACTGACCCGGCCCTGTCCTCATCCTGCTGCCTTCTTCCAGATGAGATGAAACGGCGGCGGGATTTCTATGCAGCGTACCCCCTGACGGAGGGTGAGTGTGCTCGCGTCTGTTTGTGTGTGCACTCCGCCAACCCGAGAGCTCTTTCCTTCTGCAGTCCCCAACGGCTCCAATGAGGACCGCGGCGAGGTCTTGGAGCAGGAGAAGGGGGCTCTGAGTGATGATGAGATTGTCAGCCTCTCCATCGAATTCTACGAAGGTGCCAGGCAAGTCTGGCCCAGGCTGGCCCCTTCTGGGTTCTTCCTAGCTTCATTCTTTCTCCGTCCCCAGGGACCGGGACGAGAAGAAGGGCCCCCTGGAGAATGGGGATGGGGACAAAGAGAAAGTGAGTGCTGGGGCCTGCCCAGGACTGGAATGATCCCCTACCATGGGTGCCTGTGCCCCAGCAGACAGGGGTGCGCTTCCTGCGATGCCCAGCAGCCATGACCGTCATGCATCTTGCCAAGTTTCTCCGCAACAAGATGGATGTGCCCAGCAAGTACAAGGTGGGTCCCTGGGCCTTTCAAAAAATGAGTGTGGGTCATGGTGTCCTCCGCTTCCCTCCCCCAGGTGGAGGTTCTGTACGAGGACGAGCCACTGAAGGAATACTACACCCTCATGGACATCGCCTACATCTACCCCTGGCGGCGGGTGAGCCAGCGAGTGGGGCGGGCAGGGAGCAGCCCTGTGTCTCTCCTCCCCACTCTCCCCGCAGAACGGGCCTCTCCCCCTCAAGTACCGTGTCCAGCCAGCCTGCAAGCGGCTCACCCTAGCCACGGTGCCCACCCCCTCCGAGGGCACCAACACCAGCGGGGCGTCCGAGTGTGAGTCAGTCAGCGACAAGGCTCCCAGCCCTGCCACCCTGCCAGCCACCTCCTCCTCCCTGCCCAGCCCAGCCACCCCATCCCATGGCTCTCCCAGTTCCCATGGGCCTCCAGCCACCCACCCTACCTCCCCCACTCCCCCTTCGACAGCCAGTGGGGCCACCACAGCTGCCAACGGGGGTAGCTTGAACTGCCTGCAGACACCATCCTCCACCAGCAGGGGGCGCAAGATGACTGTCAACGGCGCTCCCGTGCCCCCCTTAACTTGAGGCCAGGGACCCTCTCCCTTCTTCCAGCCAAGCCTCTCCACTCCTTCCACTTTTTCTGGGCCCTTTTTTCCACCTCTTCTACTTTCCCCAGCTCTTCCCACCTTGGGGGTGGGGGGCGGGTTTTATAAATAAATATATATATATATGTACATAGGAAAAACCAAATATACATACTTATTTTCTATGGACCAACCAGATTAATTTAAATGCCACAGGAAACAAACTTTATGTGTGTGTGTATGTGTGGAAAATGGTGTTCATTTTTTTTGGGGGGGGTCTTGTGTAATTTGCTGTTTTTGGGGGTGCCTGGAGATGAACTGGATGGGCCACTGGAGTCTCAATAAAGCTCTGCACCATCCTCGCTGTTTCCCAAGGCAGGTGGTGTGTTGGGGGCCCCTTCAGACCCAAAGCTTTAGGCATGATTCCAACTGGCTGCATATAGGAGTCAGTTAGAATCGTTTCTTTCTCTCCCCGTTTCTCTCCCCATCTTGGCTGCTGTCCTGCCTCTGACCAGTGGCCGCCCCCCACGTTGTTGAATGTCCAGAAATTGCTAAGAACAGTGCCTTTTACAAATGCAGTTTATCCCTGGTTCTGAGGAGCAAGTGCAGGGTGGAGGTGGCACCTGCATCACCTCCTCCTCTTGCAGTGGAAACTTTGTGCAAAGAATAGATAGTTCTGCCTCTTTTTTTTTTTTTCCTGTGTGTGTGGCCTTTGCATCATTTATCTTGTGGAAAAGAAGATTCAGGCCCTGAGAGGTCTCAGCTCTTGGAGGAGGGCTAAGGCTTTAGCATTGTGAAGCGCTGCACCCCCACCAACCTTACCCTCACCGGGGAACCCTCACTAGCAGGACTGGTGGTGGAGTCTCACCTGGGGCCTAGAGTGGAAGTGGGGGTGGGTTAACCTCACACAAGCACAGATCCCAGACTTTGCCAGAGGCAAACAGCCTTCCAATTGCCCCTCCACCCCCAGCTGAGGCCCGGTCACCTGGTCAGGACAGAGCAACTGCATCTAAAAGCACAAGAAGACAGAAACCTGTAAGCTCTGACCCCACCCCCACCCCTTGAGAGGTCAGCGGACCACCTCCTTAGGGACAGACCCTGGCAGGTCGCTGCCCACCGAGATTTCCTCAAGTGTGCATAGATCTGAGAGGAGTCGGGAGTCGAGACTCGAGATTCCATCATAGCGTAGGTGTGTGGGGTTGGGAGCCCCCTGATGGGCTTGTCTGTGTTTGCACCTTGTCCTGTGTCTGAGGTCCTGTGACTGTACCCTCCTTTGCCCTGGGACATCTGTATCTCTTGGCTTTGTAATAAATGCTGCATACTTTCTGGAGCCTGTAGTTCTTTGGGGTGGAGGGAAG